AGTGAATGCATCTCAAAAGGGTGACGAAGGACCACATTCCTATCGAACAGCAATAATTCACTGTGGCAATATCTTGCCACAAATAATTTAAACATTAATTGTGGTTTTGAGGGGCAGTGTGCAGTGGGAGTAAAAGGGGTAGGGTTTAGAGTCTCCAAAAGATTTACTTAAGAAACACGAATGCACTGCTTGTGCACTGCGCAAAAGTTCTGGGGTCAAGTTCCAACTTTCACTAAGGATCCCAGAACAGCCCGGCAGGAGCTGCCCAGGGCTAACGCGCTTTGCTCTCAAACCCGGCCGCCAGTCGCCGACGCATGCGCAGTCTAGCACCGTGGCACAGGCCTTTCTCAAGCAGGTTTTTGTGGGGTCAGCAAAAGGGCCAGAACAGCAACGGCAAACAGTTCCGAGCCTGACAGTGCAGGGGCAAACCAGCTCCAAGTGAAAATCACCTCGCGAGGAAATAGGCTCAGGGATCGGGGCGGTTTCCGCAGGCGTCTCCACACACGCACTCTCACTCACTTTGAGGGTGCCAAAACACCACTAGGGGCAACTAGGAGGAATAGGCTGAGGAATCAGCTATAGAGAATGGAGGGGATAGAGCTGCAAGGGGCGAGGGGGCGACGATCTCTAAAACTTTCAGCGCCGTGCTCTACTGATGCTCTAGGCACTTTTTTCATTGCTCTGGGGAGTCTGGGTGCCCCAATTAATCCGTCGCTCCTTTGAGCATTTGTTGTTTAGGGGGTCCTGGGGGACCCCATCGTATTACAGTATTCAGCCACACTCCCCGCAAAGCCGGGAAGCCGCCCCGAGAGAAGACCCCAGGACGCCGGGGGCTGCGTGAGCCCCGCAAGGCTGCAGGCGGGGGCGCGGGATCCCCTTTCTGGCCGCCGCCCCCCTCCGCCGGCCCCTCCCCCGCGCCCCGCCCTCGGCCACAGACCCCAGCCCCGGCCGCCGGCGCGCTCCCACCCGCGCGTCTGGGGACTTGCGGACCGCAGCGAGACCGGCCGGCGTGCTGGGCATGCTCAGTGGCGGGCCGGGCGCTGGAGTCGGAAGCCTGTGCGCGGCAGCCGCCGCCGAGCCGGCCGGGGCGCACGGAGAGCGCGCGGGACTCGCTGCAGCGGCGGCCGGGTCGCGGCGCACCCGGGCCGGGACCGGAGCCGAGCCTAGCGCGGCGCCCGCGACCCGTCAGCCGCGGCTCCTGCTCCCTCGATCCCGCGCGGGGAAAGGGCCGGCGGCTGTTGGCGTCGGCGGGGCGCGGAGGAACCGCGGCGGCGGCGGCGGCGGCCGCATCCTTGCCGCCCGCCCCGGCCCAGCCGCGTCCCGGAGCCGTCGGGCATGGAGCCGTGGAAGCAGTGCGCGCAGTGGCTCATCCATTGCAAGGTGCTGCCCACCAACCACCGGGTGACCTGGGACTCGGCTCAGGTGTTCGACCTTGCGCAGACCCTCCGCGATGGAGTCCTGCTCTGCCAGCTGCTTAACAACCTCCGGGCGCACTCCATCAACCTGAAGGAGATCAACCTGAGGCCGCAGATGTCCCAGGTGAGGAGGCCGGCACGGGCGCCCCGCCTCCACTTTATGCTAACAGCTCTTTTCCATTCCTCAGTTTCTCTGTTTGAAGAACATAAGGACATTTCTCACGGCCTGTTGTGAGACGTTTGGAATGAGGAAAAGTGAACTTTTCGAGGCATTTGACTTGTTTGATGTTCGTGACTTTGGAAAGGTAATTATACTTCATTTTTAACACTACTTTTTCATATCTAATTAGTATTTTCCTCTTTTCTCAGGTTATAGAAACATTATCACGACTTTCTCGAACACCTATAGCATTGGCCACAGGAATCAGGTAAGCTCTGTTTTCGTTGTTCATGTGTCCCATTTTTTGTTTTTGTTTTTTCTCCTCTTCCTAGGCCCTTCCCAACAGAAGAAAGCATTAATGATGAAGACATCTACAAAGGCCTTCCTGATTTAATAGAGTATGTTGAAAATTTCAAGCAAAATTTAGCCAAAAATGACCTTATATGATATCCTTTGTTGTAGTGAAACCCTTGTGGAAGATGAAGAAGATCTCTATGACTGTGTTTATGGGGAAGATGAAGGTGGAGAAGTCTATGAGGACTTAATGAAGGCAGAGGAAGCACATCAGCCCGTAGGACTTTTACTTGTTTTTAAAGTTACTCTAAATCATTTTATTTTGATAATTCTAACTGCAGAAATGTCCAGAAAATGATATACGAAGTTGTTGTCTAGCAGAAATTAAGCAGACAGAAGAAAAATATACAGAAACTTTGGAGTCAATAGAAAAGGTAAGTCATCAGGTATTATTTTTGATGCCCAATTAATTACTATTTTCTTCTTCTTTCCTGGTAGTATTTCATGGCACCACTAAAAAGATTTCTGACAGCAGCAGAATTTGATTCAGTATTCATCAACATTCCTGTGAGTAAAAATATGCTAGCTAAAATTGTGGTTACTTTCCTTTCACATTGTTTTCTTTTCTTAGGAACTTGTAAAACTTCATCGGAACCTAATGCAAGAGATTCATGATTCCATTGTAAATAAAAATGACCAGAACTTGTACCAAGTTTTTATTAACTACAAGGAAAGGTAACTTTTGAAGTTTAAGTTTTGTGGGTCTTCTTAGAGATTTCTTGTCTTTTTTCCCTTTCAGATTGGTTATTTACGGGCAGTACTGCAGTGGAGTGGAGTCAGCCATCTCTAGTTTAGACTACATTTCTAAGACAAAAGAAGATGTCAAACTGAAATTAGAGGTGCCTATTTATTTTTAGTTTATGACATAAAGCCTAACAAAGTGTTTTTAAAACATTTCATTAGGAATGTTCCAAAAGAGCAAATAATGGGAAATTTACTCTTCGAGACTTGCTTGTGGTTCCTATGCAACGTGTTTTAAAGTACCACCTTCTCCTCCAGGTATGTAACTTAAAACAGTTTATTTATTGTCCGAAAGTAGTACTAAACCATATCTTCCAAATAGGAACTGGTCAAACATACCACTGATCCGACTGAGAAGGCAAATCTGAAACTGGCTCTTGATGCCATGAAGGTAGGGCAGATTCATCAGTAATTTGTTTGTATCTTCTTTTTCTACCCTTTTCTTTATTGTCTAGGACTTGGCACAATATGTGAATGAAGTGAAAAGAGATAATGAGACCCTTCGTGAAATTAAACAGTTTCAGCTATCTATAGAGAATTTGGTATGTAATTATCTTTCCATCCAGCTTCCCCTAAAAACTCTGACATGTGCATTTTATATTTTAGAACCAACCAGTTTTGCTTTTTGGACGACCTCAGGGAGATGGTGAAATTCGAATAACCACTCTAGACAAGCATACCAAACAAGAAAGGTAAGAAAAGAAGAATACTATTTTCAAAATAATTAAAATCAATCAATCAATCTCTTTTTCCCAGGCATATCTTCTTATTTGATTTGGCAGTGATCGTATGTAAGAGAAAAGGTGATAACTATGAAATGAAGGAAATAATAGATCTTCAGCAGTACAAGATAGCCAATAATCCTACAACCGATAAAGAAAACAAAAAGGTGACTTTTTGGAAACTAATAACTGTAATTTACATATTAATCTAAGGAATATTAATTTTAACAGTGGTCTTATGGCTTCTACCTCATCCATACCCAAGGACAAAATGGGTTAGAATTTTATTGCAAAACAAAAGATTTAAAGAAGAAATGGCTAGAACAGTTTGAAATGGCTTTGTGAGTATTTCTATTTTTAAAAGTGCTTTTATTCTATAGAAAGTTATTTTTTTCCTTTTTTTAGGTCTAACATAAGACCAGACTATGCAGACTCCAATTTCCACGACTTCAAGATGCATACCTTCACTCGAGTCACATCCTGCAAAGTCTGCCAGATGCTCCTGAGGTAAGCCTGCTCAGTCCTGGTTTTCAGTTTAATTAATATACCACTTTCTTATTTCACCTTTCAGGGGAACATTTTATCAAGGCTATTTATGTTTTAAGTGTGGAGCGAGAGCACACAAAGAATGTTTGGGAAGAGTAGACAATTGTGGCAGAGTTAATTCTGGTGGTAAGTCATGTTTATTGTTGCAATTCTGTTTTACTGACAATGCCAATTTTTACATTTCTTTCAGAACAAGGGACACTCAAACTACCAGAGGTAAGATTAACATTTTAAATATTTTTTATAACTTTGTTTTGCTTTGTTTTACTTTACTGCACAGAAACGGACCAATGGACTGCGAAGAACTCCTAAACAGGTGGATCCAGGTGTGTTTCTGATTAAACCTTCCATAATTATGTCAATTCTAAAACTTGTTTGGCTTATTTTCAGGTTTACCAAAGATGCAGGTCATTAGGAACTATTCTGGAACACCACCCCCAGCTCTGCATGAAGGACCCCCTTTACAGCTCCAGGCCGGGGATACCGTTGAACTTCTGAAAGGAGATGCACACAGTCTGTTTTGGCAGGTACTGTTGTTGCAGGAAAGGGGTCCTGATGCTCTCAACACTGGCATTTTTTTTTTTTCCTTAGGGCAGAAATTTAGCATCTGGAGAGGTTGGATTTTTTCCAAGTGATGCAGTCAAGCCTTGCCCATGTGTAAGTATTAGTATCTTAATTTTCTCTTGCTTACTTAATCTGTTTTTGCTTTTTTATATCCTAGGTGCCCAAACCAGTAGATTATTCTTGCCAACCCTGGTAAGTATTAAAAATGTTTATGTAGCTAGGTTATCCAAATTTTCTGTGTCATTGTTTTTTACAGGTATGCTGGAGCAATGGAAAGATTGCAAGCAGAGACCGAACTTATTAATAGGGTAAATAGTACTTACCTTGTGAGGCACAGGACCAAAGAGTCAGGAGAATATGCAATTAGCATTAAGTAAGTAGGACAAGTACTTTTACAGAAATAGAATTTATATTCATAAGTTATTCATTGCCCACAGGTACAATAATGAAGCAAAGCACATCAAGATTTTAACAAGAGATGGCTTTTTTCACATTGCAGAAAATAGAAAATTTAAAAGTTTAATGGTAAGCATTGATTATTTCTTTTCAATCTGGGAATCAAAAATATGTTGGATTCTTTTTTCCAAAGGAACTTGTGGAGTACTACAAGCATCATTCTCTCAAGGAAGGGTTCAGAACCTTAGATACAACTCTGCAGTTTCCATACAAGGAGCCAGAACATTCAGCTGGACAGAGGGGTAATAGAGCAGGCAACAGCTGTAAGTATTGTAATTGAGAATACAATTTGCTGTCTAAAACCATACATTGGCCACTTTCTTTCAGAATGAGCTGTGTGCTACAACTAATCACAAAAGATTAGCATGCAAACAAAAGCATGTTATGGTTGGACTGTGAGTCTAAGTCGAAAACCTTTTCTCTCATCGTTTAATGTTACATAATCTTCCTGGAGATAGAGCATGTAACAAAAAAATTGAAAAATGTCATCAAGAAGGTGTGATTTTATTTTCTTAATCTGATATCACTTTATTTTTTTTAAATAAGTGTTTTGGGGAAGAAGTGAATACAATTTCATTACTCTTAGAATCTTTAGCCTAAGCAACACTGGGATATCTAGAGGTATTTGAAAACAGAATTTGCGTCGGTTTAATATAACTTTATATTTTTCCTTGAAAGCAGAAACTGAAAGGGGAACAGGTAATGCTCTGGGTTTCAACAACATCAGTGAAGTTTTATACATTTCAATTCAAGTAAACAAACAATCTGTCACATCAACTGACATATTTTTTATTTAAGTAACTTAATATATGTTTTCCTCACAGTGATCAATGATGTATGCCTAAGCTCGTGCAATGAAAGTAGAGCGAACTTTATGTTAAAACTTTAAACACCTATTAGATTTTATGGTGTTATTTTTTAGCCCAAGATTACCTGATTATTTTAGATTCTCAAATAGGCATAATTTTTGCTCATTCAAAAATGGAAGTTTTCTCCAAAAAAACAATTTTCCTACCAATATCTTAAAACTCTGTTGAAGCTATGACATTTCCCCCAGCATGAAACATGTAATTTTCGAAGCTCTGTTTCTTTGCCTTCCCAGCAGCAAGAGATAATAAAAGTTGCCAGGGAGGTCAGTTAGATGAAAAATCCTGTTTGAGTTGTTCACTTAGCTCTAGAGAGCCTAGGAGGGAGAAGTGGGGCAGACAGGGAGAACAGATGTCCCATATTAGGTAGGAAGGTCACTAACCCTCATATTTCACTCTGTGGTTCACTCCCAGCCAATTCCTTAGTGTTTAGTACATGGAGGTACTCAGAGAATGTAGCCCGGCAATGAATGAAGTTGTCTAACTTAAAATTATGTCTCATGTTTAATGAAGTATTTAATGCTCAACTTGTTTGACAACTAAGAAGGGAATTACAGGACTTTTTCTTAAAAAAAAGCATAGCCAGTAGAATGTCTTTGAATATCCATGCTAGCCCCAGATAAATTTTTCAGCAAATAAACTCATGAGTTCAAACTTCCCTATCCAGTCTTTTTAAGAGATTCTGACAACTTGAATCAAGCCACTAAAACTTTTTTTTTGTAATTGTGAAGGGAAAGCAAACAATTCATTGAAAATTTTATATTTGTTATCGTTTGGTTTTGTTCATCAATTATTCATTCATTCGTTAAACAGATATATATTAAACACCTAACACATACAAGGCACTGTTCTGGTTCTGGGATATAGCAATTAAGAAGACAAAGTTCCTGCCTTTATGGAGTTTACATTTCAATGGGGAAACTCAGGCAAGTCTGGTTTGGAGGAGTTTCATATTTTTATATAGAGTGGTCAGGTAAGATCTCCCTCGTAAAGCAACTCAAAAGGAGAGAAGGGGTGTAGGTTGGTAATGATTGCACAGTGGTTAACACTCCAAGATTAGTCATTCGTTACTGCAAAGAAGGATTACAATCTTAGATCAAATTTGTGATACCATTCCAGTGTTTTATTTACTTTATACTAACTTTGTATAAAGTTAGAGGAAGACTAAGATGGTTCTGAGGACTAAATGAGGTGTTCTATATAAAGCACTTAGCATAGTGCTCTTACATGGTAAACAGTAAAAGTTACTGCTGACTCTACAACTTCTACTTCCTCTACTACTGCTGCTACTTCTAACTCTTATTCTAACACAGTACTTTCCTATATTTCTAAGGCTTGAATACATTTACTAATTATGACTCATAGCAATGTACATCTTTGCCTTTATGATTTTTTAAATATAACTTGCTTATTTTTATACCAAGTCTTGATAAAAGCTCACCCTTAAAGAAAGACTGCTTCTATTTTTATGCATTTTATACATCCCAGGAAGTGGTAAGGAGGAAATGCTGCATGTTTGTATAGAAAGATTGTGCAAGATGTCTTCATATTGCTTACCTTTGGTTCATAGCTTTAGGTATGCTGCTATCATCTAAAAATAACATTTGCCAAGCATTATTACCTTGGGATACTGGGTTGGACAGAAATGGCATCTCCATTACTTCTAAAAGTCCTTGGAGGATACAGAGCAGGCAAGGTAAAGCTTGGAACCATTCTGTGTTCTGAGTAGAGGTTGAGAATAGAACTTCAACTCCTGAAACCTGCTGTTTATTATTGTTATTATTTTTAAATAATCTAGTCACCTTGGAAAAGAAAGCCCCAGGGCACTGTAGTGGCCACTTACTTTTGGGCTACTCTAGGTTAGAATGTTCGTAGAATGTTTACCAATTATTTTTTCAAGTATGTACAATGTGATAAGATTATGACAGGACTATCTTATGCAAATTCAAAGTAACATCTAAAAAGATATTGATTAGAATTAAGCAAGTGTCCAAAGTATTGGGCAAGGAGCATAACATTTTAAAGTTAGGGGCCCATTGTAGGCTGTCTCTCAGCCTCTCTCCCAGAGTGATGGGATTTTATCTTTGTCTTTGGAATGACTTAAGAGCATTTCTAAGGGAGAAGAAAAGAGAGAAAGAAAAAGAACAAAGAGAGAACTCAGGCATAGCAGGGAGCTCTTGGGCTTCCTCTAGAAACTTCAGTGACTCCATGAAAGATGTTCTATGGATCTTTGTAAAAATCCCATTATTTTCCAAAATGGTCATCTCAAACCTGCCTTAGATTGCTTTAGGTTTACCTGTAGGGCTTGTATATTTGAAGGGCATTAAATTGACTTTTGCATTTCTTGCTCTACAATGAACACATAATTATTTTGAGGTCTGCCAGAGTAGCTGTCTGACCTTAGGCGAGTCACTTAGCCTGTCTGGACCTTAGCTTTCTCATCTGATGAATGAGGAATGAAATTAGAGATTTTATAATGTTCTTTTAAAAATAGCATCTTAGGTTTTTTCCTTTGTTTGCATGAGAGAAGCAGGTAAGGTAATGTTAACAGATTGGTGCATTAGGAAAAGTTGTATGTTTAGCTATTTTGTGACCCATAAGCAGACCTTAAATATTTTGCCAAGTTTTTATTTGTAGAGAATTAGTTGGGCCACAGAGTAGAGTTGGGTAATTTTTTTAAATGGCTATCACTATATTTATATAATATCCAAGTATCTTCTGTAAGAACTTATTAATTACAAAAGGGTAATAGTAATAACCAAGTGATTGAAGTTAACATCCCTAATAATGGGACAAATAAATATCATGTACCTCCTAATATAATGCTCCAAGCAGGACAAACCAACACTTTGGTGGTATTATTGTCCCCAAAAAGCATAAGTGGAATCTAATCATGAGGAAACATCAGACAATCCCAAACTAAAAGACATTCTGCAAAATAATTGGTCTATACTCTAAAACCTTCAGTGTCATTAAAGAAAAAGTCTGAGGAACTGTTTCAGATTAAAGGAGACCAAGAGATGTGACAACTACATATAACATGTGGTCTTGGATTGAATCCTAGAACAGGGGTTGGGAAGATACATACACACACACACACACACACACGTATGTATATATATGTGTGTGTGTATAGTAACATATTTTGTATATGTTATAAAATATGTGTGTATATATGTTGCTATAAAAGATGTGATACAATTGGCAAATTTTGAATAAATTCTCTTGATTAAAAAATAGTACCGCATCAATGCAATTTTCTGCTTTTGATAATTGTACTGTGGTTATATAAGAGAAGAGAATACCTTTGTTTTTCAGGAACGTGTGCTGAGTATTTAGCAATAAGGGGCATTATGTCTGCAATTTATTCTCAAGTGGCTCAGGAAAAATACATAGATTGATAAAGCAAACATCATAAAATGTTAACATTTGGGGAGTCTGAATGAAAAATATGTGGGAATTCCTTTTGCTCTCCTTGCTACTTTAAGTCTGAAATATTTCAGAATAGAAGTTTTCAGTTGTGGAGATGATCCCATTTGCTGGCTATATCTGAAGAATTGGGAGGTAGTGACAGTGTCCTTCTTTTGCCTGCTTCAGACATAGAAGCGTCTGGTCCATTGATTTCAGGACGTGTGGAACACTAGCATGTACTGAACAGATCATATTTGAAGCCATCCGTTCCTTACCTGTGACCTCATTGGATTTGCTTCATTCATTCATTCATTCATTTATTCATTCATTCATTCATTCATCCCTTTATCCTGAAAATATTTTCAGTACTTAGTATGTGCTAGGCCTTGTGCTAGATACTTGAATTATAATAGTGAATAAGATACACAATCTGGTGAACAAGAACAGACAAAAACAAACACCTTCAATAATCACAAATTTTGATAATCCTTATGAAGCTGAAGCATAAGTGCAAGGAAATGGGAGCAGGGCCATTTAGCCTTCAGGGTCAGAGAAGGGCTTTTTGAAGAAGTGACAGTCAGGCTAAACTTAAAGGATCTACAAGAGCTGACAGGGTGTGGGGTGGTGGCCAATAGGGAACCTGCATAGCAAAGAGGTCGTTTGTGTGAAGGTTCATAAGCATTAGAGAACTTCATATTTTTAAGGAACTGAAAAAGGACCAATGTGTTGTGAGTATAGTAAGTGGATTCTGATATTTGCACTAGGAAAGTATTGAAGTTTTACAGACAGAAAATGGCATGAACTAATTTACATTGTCTTAAAAGACCACTGACTGTTCCTGAGGAGTGGCCTAGAGGGAGGCATGCACAGAGGGAAGATGAGTTAGGAGGCTATTGCAGATGTCCGTGAGAGGGATAAGCATGCTTTGAACATGAGTTGCATAGTGACAGCAGAGAAGGATAGTGGCAGGTTTGCGTATATCTTAGAGGTTGAGTTGATTGGATAAAGGATTTGAAATCAAATTAGTACAAGTATGGTACATAAGTATTTGCTTTGGACAACTGGCAAGTGATAAAACCATTAACAATCCAGGAAACAGAAGAGATAGAACAGATTTAAGAGAAAAGAGAATATATTCAGTTTTGCACAGTGTTTAGGTACCTGCGGATATTCAATGGTTCAGGATGCAGCTGGCACTGAGGAGAGTGGTCTGGATTGAAGGTAGAATTTTATGAATCATTAATACTCCATTTCATAGTTCACATAGAATATAGTGATGTGAGAATTATAGGCATTTGTATATAGGCTTAATTTCTTCTGGTGCATTGTTTGCTGGAGCCCTAGAAGCCAGGACCCTTTGCTTGTCATTCTCAATTGTACTTTTGCACATGCCTTGCATGAAATAGCCTCAGAAGGGGCTAAATAAGAGAAGTCAGAGTCTAAGGTTCACAGGAGACACAGCAGATATTAGAGTGCTAAGTTGAAACTGGAAAAGCATGGGAATATGGGTGAGTTTGAAAACAAAGTGTAGATCAGCATGTTCCTTTCAGTGTGGTGACAAATAGTGTAGCAATTCTTCAAAGATTGACAAAGGCTACTTTTGTCATTGGAGCCATAAGTTTGACCTTGCAGGAAGAAGTAGAAGCCAGAACAGAGCCTAGGCTGTCTCTCCCTGGGTGTGGTCTCTTTCCTGTCACCCACTGTCCCCATTATTCTATTCACCATCCAACAACATGCTTATCCTTCATTTTTAGTCAGTATTTTGGGTAGAAACAGAAACTTGGATAATTTGTGTCGTATTTATTTAACTCAGTAGAACATAAAGTAGCATTCTTATTCCTGATAATTCCTTAAACATCCTAATAATTCCTTAACTACTATTTATTAGTTATATTACAATAGAATAGAGACAATATTTATTATCTCCTTCGTACAGGTTCCTAACCATCCACTTAACTTAGTTTCTCCCTTGCCCTTTTAATTCAGCATTCCCATATTCACCTGCCTTTATTTTCTGATTTTATTGTATCCTCAGTTTTTTTGTCATCTTTTCCTCGGTCATTTTGCAATTGGGTTTGATATGATCTAATTTTATTCTGGTAATTTAAATATTTGTTTTAATCTCATTATATTGGTTTCCTAGTACTGCTATAAAATTATCACGAACCAAGTGGCTTAAAACAACAGAAGTTTACTCTCTCACCCTTCTGGAGGCCAGAAGTTGAAAACCAAAGTGTTAGCAGGGCTAATTCTTCCTGGAGGCTCTGAGGGAGAATCCCTCCCATGCCCCTCTCCCAGTTTCTACTGGCAATCCTTGGCATGGCTTGGTTTATAGATGCACCGCTCCAGTCTCTGCTGGTCTTCACGTCACCTTCTGTGTGTATCATTGTCCCTTCTTTTCTCTTATGGACACCTGTCATTGGATTTAGGGCCCACCCAAATACAGCTTGATCTCATTATGAGATCCTTAACTGAATTACATCTGCAAAGACCCCTGTTTCAAATAAAGTCACATTCACAGGTTCACAGGTCCTGGGTGGGCATATCTTTTTGAAGGGCCACCATTCGACCCACTGCAGTTCCACTGTATTAATTTTAAACTTTTCTCTAAAATTTTCCATCCTTATTCTAATTTTTCTTTTTGTCATTTTGTAACTTGGAGTTATAAGAGGACTTTACATTATTACAGCAGTCAGGCAGTCAGTGAATGAGATTTATACAAGAAAAACACTACTTTAATACAAAAAAAAAGTGTTTTCAATGAATTGTATTGCCTTTCCATGGTGAAATGCCTTATCTTTCTGAGAGACTGCACTTCTAGCCAATGCAGGCTCCTAAACAATACTTGAATGACCATTTGTCTGAAACATTGTATTAAATATTTTATATGGAATAAGAGAACCTAAGAATTCTGAAATTCAATAATTTGATGATTAACAGGACACTCTTACTTTTCAAACCCCTTTTACAAATATCAGATCAATATCTCCAATGGAGTATTCCAGGAATCTCTAGCCCTGTGAGAAGTACCATGAAAAGATTTCTTTTGTCAAACAGATATATAAGAAATGCTGCTAGTATGATGTATTCCCTTCTAGGAAAGTGACAGTTTATCTAGAGTTTTCCCCAGTTTATTTCATCATGCAACACTGTCTCATAGTGTTTAATGCTCATGTTAGGAGGCTTAAAAGAGTTAGTAGGTGTGAAATACTGAGAATAGCATCTCACATGTGGGAAGTGCTATGTGTTTTGCTCCTGCTATTACTACTGCTGCTCCTGCTACCACTTCCAATACTGGTACCCAGTGTGAAGTGTTACATTAGCCTCATTTGACAATTTTAAGTATATTTATAAAGTCCTTCTCCTTTTCCCTGATACTTTGGTTTCCTACTTCTATTTCCTGGATACACACTATTCCGGTATACACACTATTCTATGGACTAAGTTAGTTATAACATATTGCTGACATTTTTATATTCTTCTCTCTTCATTTATGATGTCCACATAATTTACAGTTCTTGAACAACTGATCAACTGCAATTGCACATCTTCATTAGTAAGTGATGCTGGGCTTCCCTTTTTTATTTAGTTACTTCAGGATCTTTACCAGCTACTCTAAAGCATTTTTATTCTGAGCCTGATGGCTTTAAAAGTTAGCAACCAGTATCCAGGATCCCTTCAGAATATGGCTTGCAGGTGTAAATTCTACAGATTCAGATAACCTCATTCAGTGCTATCTTTTAAATGTTTCAAGGCTCAGAGCAGTACTTATGATCTTAGAATTTCTCATCTTTTATACTGTTCATTAATACTTTTATAGTGTCTCATATAACCTCATGTTCTAAATTGAAAACTGGTCTCGGCCAGGCAGAGTGGCTCATGCCTGTAATCCCCAGCACTTTGAGAGGCTGAAGCAGGTGGATCATTTGAGGTTAGGAGTTTGAAACCTGCCTGGCCAACGTGGTGAAACCCCGTCTCTACTAAGAATACAAAAAATTAGCCCGGTGTGGTGGCACGCATCTGTAATCCCAGCTACTCGGGAGGCCGAGGCAGAAGAATTGCTTGAACCCAGGAAGTGGAGGTTGTAGTGAGCCAAGATGGTGCCACTGCACTCCAGCATGGGCAACAGAGGGAGACTCAATATAAAAAATAACTACATACATAGATACATGCATACATACATACATACAAACATACATACATAACTGGTCTCAATGCAGTTAATTTACCATAGTGCTTTCATATAACAGCCCTGATCCAAGAATTTGGTTTTACTAGTCTCTTGCTTGAAAAACAAACAAATTCATCTAAATGGGGAGAAATTCCCAGTTTTTCTTCCTAAAAATTTAACCAGGCTCCTAGTTATGAGGATCAATGCTGATATCTCTTTTTTCCTGATATATGACTGATATTTGATTTTCCCTGCTGAATCCCAAATCTGCATAAGGTAGCAGGTTTTAACTCTGCAGCTCTCTTGCTCTTAATAACATTAATAAGCTGACTACATATTCGGCTAGGGTTTCCTTTCATTAAGTTATACTTTCATTCATTGCTTCGTGCATTCAACATTTGTTGAGCCTCTGCTTGCATTAAATACTATATCATACTCACGTCTCAAGTGTTACATACAATACAGCTTAACATCTAAACAATAGGTAGGAATGCCAGAGAAACTCTTCTTGTATCTAGGCACTTCAAACTTACCATCCCCATTAGCCCTAATACAAGTTTTTTTAAACGTTCTGTAACACTCCTGAGAAGTCATCATCAGGCTTTGCTTGAACACTCAAGGGACTTTATGTTCAATACCACACAAAACACCCTATTTTCTGAACAAATTAAGTTTTTTTCTTTTATTGATCTAGAAATTTGATGTACTATAGCTATTTACTGTGATTAGTTCAAAATAAATATATATTCTTCCTACCAAGATAACCCCAAATATACTATAAAAATAATGCATTGTACATTCAAAATAAATATACTATATACTCTCCCTCTCATGGTAACTTTTCATCTGGTATGTTCTTTCCCCTTCCCCATGCTTCCTTCCTACCTCTTCATTCCTTCCTTTTCTTTTTCAAAATAATTAATCAATTCCTCATCATGTAAATGGTTGTCAATTTCCCACCATCTTCACCACCCTCTGATAGATGCACTCCAATTTGTCAGACCGGGCACAAAAATTTCAATATTGCCTGACTGATTGGCTCAGATTTTTCTTTATTCAAAACTCATTCTTCAACAGTTAATTTCCACCCTTCCCTTTCTCCTTCCTCCTCAAAGGGTACAGTTCTACATATTTCAGTCGAATCCAAGCACTTCTTTCCTCATTTACTGTTTAGTTGTTGCATCTTCACCATTAACCTCCTCCATAGTTCCCCACATTCATTCATTCATTATTCATTAATGCATTCATTCAACAGATCTTAATTGAGAGCCTACTTCAGGGCAGGCACTGTTAAAATACAGCAGTGAATAGCATGGATAAAATTCCCTACTCTAATGGAGATGCCACTTGCTAGTAGGGAAGGTAGCTAATGGATTTAGAAAAATAATTAAGTGTATTATGTTAGACGTTACTGAGCGCTCTGGGAAAAAAAAAAAAAAAAAACTATGCCAAGGGAGTGGTACTCATGAGCGCTGAGGGATGGCTTACAATTTTTAACTGGGCTGGTTGGGTGATGAAAAACAAAACTATAGTCTCATTTTCCCTCTTTCTGGTAGCGTAGCAGAAAGCTGGTTCATCACTTCTGAGTTAGTTCAATGGTAGAGCAGGCTGACACCAGCCACTGGCTCTAGAAGCACTTCTTTCTAACAGGCCACTTGTGTGACCAGGGAGCTTCTGCTATTATAAGTTTGCATAAATATCCTGTCAATACATAGAGCAGGATGCTGAAACTGTAACTACAGTGTGTGTAGAGCATTTGTGCCTCACCTCAGCAGTAGGACAATGGGAGTTTGGGAGATTGCATGCACGCTACCTACTTCTCTGATTGTGTGTTGTTCCCACAATAAGCTCTGTTTCTGTCACCATCACATGGCACTAGTGGTGTGGATCCATGACTTTTATAGGACATCACAGCAGGTTTCATTGTGAAGGTTGCATTTGAATCAAGACTCTCAAGGAGGTGAAAGAGAGAACTGTCAGTGCTAAGGGAGGGGTATGTCTGACTGGGCAATGTGGCCAGAGCAGAAGGACCAAGAGGAAGAGTAGCTGGAGATGAGGTTCAAGGGGTAAGTGAGGCCAGATCACTTAAGGCCCTAAAGGACTTTAGCTTTTACCCTTGAAGAAACAGGAAACCATTGGAGGGATGTGGGCAAAGGAGAAACATGGTCTGTCTTTAAAGTTTTAATAGGATTATTCTAGTTTCTGTATTATAATAAAAAAAACCATGAAAATAGATGACAGAGTAGGCACAGGAAGACCAGTTAGGCCCATACAGCAATCAAGGTAAGAGATGATAGTGGCCTGGAACAGCACGTAGCCATATAGGTGACTATATTTATATTTTGAGGGTGATCCAAAAGGATATTATGACACATCAGATGTGATGTATAATAGTAATAGAAGACTTAAGAATAATTCTAAGGTTTTTGCTCTGAGCAACTGGGAGTTTGGAAGGTTTTGTTTTGTGTTGAGGGCTCCAATAGAGCCTAAAGTCTAATCATAGCATTCTCAATCCAAAATCAATCATTTCCATATCTCTACATAATTTCTGTCTGTGTCTATCTCTTCACTAATTTCTAAGCTCCTGTGATGTCAGAGGCTGTACCTATTCATTATATCTCCTATGATATCTTAGCAGTCTTTGGCACATTAGCAATATAATACATGTCTGCCAAATATTTTTTAAATATAGATTTAGAATTAACATCTTGATAAGCCATATGCATATAAATAATCTGAAATCCCTAGGCAGTTTTCCATAGCAATAAGAAAGACCTTATACTTAGTTTGTTTTCTTGTTAATGGCTTTATATGTTTATACTCTGTAGCATTGAATACTAAGTAGTAGTTTATTTTTTACAATAATCCTAGACATAAGTTTTCCTTGTTACAGCTTTGGACTTTGGGTTAACAGAAATTTGTCTACTTACCAGATGTCAGCATTCAATTAAATGAAATTAATCTAAATTATTCCTAGTTTTTTTTCAGTGACAATATATAAAATATACAATAAGCTTTTTTCTTGTAAATTTGTTTGAGTTCATTGTAGATTCTGGATATTAGCCCTTTGTCAGATGAGTAGGTTGTGAAAATTTTCTCCCATTTTGTGGGTTGCCTGTTCACTCTGATGGTAGTTTCTTTTGCCGTGCAGAAGCTCTTTAGTTTAATTAGGTCCCATTTGTCAATTTTGGCTTTTGTTGCCATTGCTTTGGTGTTTTAGACATGAAGTCCTTGCCCATGCCTATGTCCTGAATGGTAATGCCTAGGTTTTCTTCTAGGGCTTTTATGGTTTTAGGTCTAATGTTTAAGTCTTTAATCCATCTTGAATTGATTCTTGTATAAGGTGTAAGGAAGGGATCCAGTTTCAGCTTTCTACATATGGCTAGCCAGTTTTCCCAGCACCATTTATTAAATAGGGAATCCTTTCCCCATTGCTTGTTTTTTGTCAGGTTTGTCAAAGATCAGATAGTTGTAGATATGCGGTGTTATTTCTGAGGGCTCTGTTCTGTTCCTTTGATCTATATCTCTGTTTTGGTACCAGTACCATGCTGTTTTGGTTACTGTAGCCTTGTAGTATAGTTTGAAGTCAGGTAGCATGATGCCTCCAGCTTTGTTCTTTTGGCTTAGGATTGACTTGGCGATGCGGGCTCTTTTTTGGTTCCATATGAACTTTAAAGTAGTTTTTTCCAATTCTGTGAAGAAAGTCATTGGTAGCTTGATGGGGATGGCATTTGAATCTATAAATTACCTTGGGCAGTATGGCCATTTTCGCGATATTGATTCTTCCTACCCATGAACATGGAATGTTCTTCCATTTGTTTGTATCCTCTTTTATTTCATTGAGCAGTGGTTTGTAGTTCTCCTTGAAGAGGTCCTTCACATCCCTTGTAAGTTGGATTCCTAGGTATTTTATTCTCTTTGAAGCAATTGTGAATGGGAGTTCACTCATGATTTGGCTCTCTGTCTGTTATTGGTATATAAGAATGCTTGTGATTTTTGTACATTGATTTTGTATCCTGAGACTTTGCTGAAGTTGCTTATCAGCTTAAGGAGATTTTGGGCTGAGACAGTGGGGTTTTCTAGATATACAATCATGTCATCTGCAAACAGGGACAATTTGACTTCCTCTTTTCCTAACTGAATACCCTTTATTTCCTTCTCCTGCCTAATTGCCCTGGCCAGAACTTCCAACACTATGTTGAATAGGAGTGGTGAGAGAGGGCATCCTTGTCTTGTGCCAGTTTGCAAAGGGAATGCTTCCAGTTTTTTCGCATTCAGTATGATCTTGGCTGTGGGTTTGTCACAGATAGCTCTTACTCAAACAACCCCATCAAAAAGTGGGCAAAGGACATGAACAGACACTTCTCAAAAGAAGACATTTATGCAGCCAAAAAACACATGAAAAAATGCTCACCATCACTGGCCATCAGAGAAATGCAAATCAAAACCACAGTGAGATACCATCTCACACCAGTTAGAATGGGAATCATTAAAAAGTCAGGAAACACCAGGTGCTGGAGAGGATGTGGAGAAATAGGAACACTTTTACGCTGTTGGTGGGACTGTAAACTAGTTCAACCATTGTGGAAGTCAGTGTGGCAATTCCTCAGGGATCTAGAACTAGAAATACCATTTGACCCAGCCATCCCATTACTGGGTATATACCCAAAGGACTATAAATCATGCTGCTATAAAGACACATGCACACGTATGTTTATTGCATCACTATTCACAATAGCAAAGACTTGGAACCAACCCAAATGTCCAACAATGATAGACTGGATTAAGAAAATGTGGCAGATATTCACCATGGAATACTATGCAGCCATAAAAAATGATGAGTTCATGTCCTTTGTAGGGACATGGATGAAATTGGAAATCATCATTCTCAGTAAACTATCGCGAGAACAAAAAACCAAACACCACATATTCTCACTCATAGGTGGGAATCGAACAATGAGAACACATGGACACAGGAAGGGGAACATCACACCCTGGGGACTGTTGTGGGGTGGGGGGAGGGGGGAGGGATAGCATTGGGAGATATACCTAATGCTAGATGACGAGTTAGTGGGTGCAGCGCACCAGCGTGGCACATGTATACATATGTAACTAACCTGCACATTGTGCACACGTACCCTAAAACTTAAAGTATAATAATAAAAAATATATATATACAATAAGCAGTAAACAATAGGGTTTTAGGTCATTTTGTTTGGGAGAGATTGGGGAGCAGATAGTTGATACTCTGTCTATGAATTTTGCAGGGCATCTAAAACGATATGCCTGAGTTCTAAAATAAAACCAGGGTAAGGATCACAAATTTAAATTAAGCATTCATTAAATTCTCAGCATGTTCTCTGGTGTTAGGCCATCTGTAGACAATCTTGGCAAAACGAACCTCCTAGACTGCTCATCAAAGCATCCCACTTAGGAGTACAGTTCTTCAGCAAAACATCTAGGGCCACTGCTGGGCAGCAAACGCAAGTGATCAGTGTTGACAGTACCATTGACCCAATCTTCTCATATTCTTACTAACAACTTTTTGTTACCTGAGTGAGAACACATGTGCTTGTTACAACTAAAAACTGAGTGTTAAGGAATGTCTGTCCCAGAGAATACTTAGCAAGCAACTTAGGGTAATGTTCTCTGATACATGTAAAGGATAATTATTAGTTCAAAAATACTTAGGATTTGATAACTAGTACCTGAACGAAGAGTGTCGATTAGGTTGGTTTCCAATGTGTAAAAATTTCAAATATTACTGAAAACTGAGTAAATTTTCATCTGCTCATGAACATTAATAGCACGATCAAGGCAGAACATAATACTTTAAAACAATCCTTAGCCTTGGCAACAAAAGTATAGGCATCAAATATCCAGTCACTAGTACTTTTTTATCCTACCATAAACACTGTGTTCTTTTTCTTTTTAATTGGCATTCTTCTGTGTTTTGTGGTGTTATCTTCTCAGTCAGGTCTCAGAACTGAATAATAACCACTAATGATTTGCCAGTCAGTTATTATGGCTATGCTGATAACTTCTATTCCAAGTTTATTTATTTAACAGATAACTTCTATTTATATTAGGTAATGTTAGTACTTCAGGTTTTGCTTAACTTGGAAAACTTGATAAATAATATTTGACTGTGCTCTTAATAGTTCCTAATTGGAAACTTTAAGTCACTAAATTATGAGCCACTGAGTCATTTGCTAATAATGCCCCATGTATGTTAGCTCAGTTGAGAGCCAGGTGTCATACACATGCAAAATAACCAGATACCTACCTAAGTGTGATGGTCTCTCTAAGCAAGGTGGCCTCCCTTGCCTATGCTAATATGGAGTTGAAAGTGTTTGTAAAAGGGGGAAAGTTATGCCGTTAAACGAAGCATCCAGTTTGCAAATGATTACCTATTGAAAAAGGTCGCAGTATTGGTGTAATATTATCTAAGTGGATGCTAATATGCATAAAAGAGTTCTCTTTCAAGAAGCTTCCAGAACAACATGATGCAGGTAGGTTGTCTATAATGTTAGGCAGTGAATGAAGAGTCCGGGAGATGATAACCACCTCAACGTTCCCATTTAAATGTCACTGTTACTGGGCCCTTTTTAATTCTATTCCAGGACGTGTACCTACCAATAATTTTTACTTTAGAAGTTTCTTGGTGTGGTAGGAGGAGTTTGATGATGAAACCATGCATCCATATATATAGAAACAAGTGGATATATTATCAGTATGGATGGAAATATATTTTACAGGTTAAATCATTCTAAAAATATTTTTATCAAATACCTTATTCTGATATTGCTTACATCTGGGTTTAAATCCATACTTTCCTGGAGAAACATGTTATCTTTTACTCTTGTCTCAGTAGGTGCCAGGCATTCAAATGCTGTTTTTCCAGCTCAAAGGAATTAAGGACCCAAAGGCATTTACCATTGATATATAGGAAGAGTGGCAACAATAAGTCACGCTACAGTGTGTAGAAAAGTAGAAAGCATCCCTACCAATCCTTAAAATGTTTGGCTGAGAGCTATACACTGGGTGGCAGGAGAAACTGATTAACCTTTTACTCCTAAGAAGATTCCTCAGGCATAGAGTATGGTTAATGCCGTGAGACATACAGTATTTAATAGGTGTTCAGCATCTCAGAAAAAAAAAATAATAGTTATTTTAGGAATATCACTGATAGATGGTGGTGCTCAGGAAGCCTGCGGAATAGAACCCGAATATATTTCGCTTTCTTTGCTTGGTGTTTTGCTGGCCTTTGTTGGAAGTCTTATGGAGCAGTTTAAGTGAGCAGAAGATGAGCTAAAGGAATGGAAGGAGGAGACATAAGGAACTTGCAGAATTAAATACCCTGCCGAGATACTTGTCCATTCAGCAGCTTCAGTTGCTTAGCACTGGACCTGATCCTGTGGAGGATGCAGAAGCAATATTAGAACTGGCCCCTGCCCTCCAGAATCGCTGTCTAATTGGGGATACAACACAGAACGTACAGTAATTAAATATCAGAGCCATGAAGTGCCATGATGCAATGCCTACCAGAGGGCTAGGAAAGGTCAAAGAAGGGGCCAGAGTGTTGTCTGGATTGTCAGGGAAGGCTCCTGGGAGGGGTCTGGGCTGGACTTTTGAGACAGGGAAGTTAAGGTCAGCAGAGGTCGGGGAAGGAGCAGCATTCCAGAATGAGCAGATATTTGGAGTTGGAAATGTAGCTGAGGGCCTCAGGAGGTAGTAGGAAGCTGGTCTGGGTAAAGAGAACACATGTGGAAATGGATGCAGATTTCATTAGAGAGACAAGAGTGGCCAGATTATGAATTGTCATGGAATTCAGGCCAAGGGTTTGGATTTCATAATTTAGCAAATAGCATGATAGACTTTACATCAAAGGTGAGCTGCTGTGAGGCAGTATTTAGAACAGAAGAGAAAGAAAGCCAGAAGCAAGAAGACCATTTGGCTGGCAGTTTTCTGAGAGTAGGAATGATATAGATACCTGAATTGGGATGGTGCAGCTGAGAATTACTGAACGATTAACTTCATATTGCAGAGAAAGAAAGCACTTTACTTAGAAAGGCGACAAGGAGGGCTGAACGGTGTACTAACTTTGCAAGGCTAGTTCACAGAGAGAACAGGAGAGTTCTTGCAGGGGGGAAACATGGGACTTTGAGCTAGATTACAGGGAATAAGTTGAGGAATTTGGTTTCAGACACATTAAATCAGACATAAAAGCTAGTCTTCATAGCAGTGTCATGAAAACATTTGAAGCCATAGTCTGAAATTCAGGTGAGAAGCCAAACCATATCGAAGAATCTCCTGCATTCATAAGGGAAAAACATTAGTTTAAGTGAAGACAGCAGCGGGGCCAAAGCCTAACTGTGAGGGCTAACTACTGTTTGGGTGGAATTATAATATTTTAGATAAGATTTAAGAGGATTCTAATTCTAGCTACTTGATAGGAATGCGAATGATGATAAGGCTTTTAGAGTTAGATAAGAGAGAGGGCTAGCACCCTGATATTCTGTAATTGAAACAGAGTTTCAAGTCCTTTGGTCAAGTATTACCCTTATTCCTTCAGGAATAGTAGATATTTTAAGATTACAGATAGGTTATCTTATCTAATTTACCTACCTATTGTTGAAATTATTTAATTTGCATTTAACTGTGTTTTCACTGGCTTATCATTTCTCTCTTCTAGAGCTAACTTATCTCTTGTTATATTCCAGACTCTTGGTGTAAATTACCTTCATTGAAAATTTTGGAGAAATATAGTGTTTTATTTCTTTATGGATAAAATAGTCCCAGAGAGAGAGACACAAGGATGGACACTTAGAAAACAGTCCCAGCTACTCGGGAGGCTGAGGCAGGAGAATGGCGTGAACCCGGGAGGCGGAGCTTGCAGTGAGCCGAGATCGTGTAACTGCACTCCAAACTGGGCAACAGAGCGAAACTCCGTCTCAAAAAAAAGAAAGAAAGAAAACAGTCCAAGGAGAGAATTCTAATGCCTGACAGAAGTAATGTTTAGAATGAGGGCTTCTAACTGAAGTTTTCACAGACATAGGATAGAAATCTTAGCACCAGATTTTCTGCCAATAATAGAGTTAGATGTGTGTCATTTGCTCATTAAAATGGAGGTGGCATCCTGTCCTCTAAAATTATATCATGATCTCAAGAAAATGAAAATGTACCATTTCTACTGCATGGCTGAAAATGATTTGGGCTGATTATAAAAATTAGTTGTAATGGCATGTATCAGTATACTTAAAAATAAAAAATGTACTGCAGAATGTGCAATGGAATAGAAAAGGACTTTGATTATCAAC